ATTTATCTATGTTGAATACCCACCAACATCTTTCTCAATAATAATGATAAAAGCACGTGCCTCCGGTTTTGACACTGTACCTCGCGCTGTGCCAAATGCTTTATGCGCATTATCTTGTTAAATCCCCCAAACAATTCTAAGAGGTAGATATGATTATCTTCATTCTATATTTGAGAAACACTGCAGCTCAGCGAGGTTAAGAGACTTGCACAAAGCCACACAACCAAGAGTAGCCCACCCCAAGTTCATAAGCTCCCCAACTACAGTGCCTTTCCAGAAAGACACCACTTTAGAACTTCATTTAAAATGGCAGCAGGTGCCTGAAAGCATTTTGATTTTTTTTTTTTTTTTTGAGCTCTGTCGCCCAGGCTGGAGTGCAGTGGTGTGATCTCGGCTCACCACAATCTCCGTCTCCCAGGTTCAGGCAATTCTCCTGTCTCAGCCTCCCGAATGGTGGTATTACAGGTGCCTGCCACCACACCCAACTAATTTTTGTATTTTCAGTAGAGACGGAGTTTCACCATGTTGGCCAGGCTGGTCTTGAATGCCCAACTTCAGGAGATCCTCCCGCCTCAGCCTCCCAAAGTGCTGGGATTGCAGGCGTGGTGAGCCACTGTGCCCGGCCCATTTTGACCCACTTAGTGTCATATTACAATAAAGATTTTTCAGGTAAAATTTAAACTAAGGAAGGGCATTTAATTATATCAAGGAGAGGCCGGGCACAGTGGCTCATGCCTGTAATCCCAGCACTTTGGGAGGCCGAGGAGGGTGGATCACCTGAGGTCGGGAGTTCGAGACCAGCCTGACCAACATGGAGAAACCCCGTCTCTACTAAAAGCACAAAATTAGTCGGGCGTGGTGGCACATGCCTGTAATCCCAGCTACTCGGGAGGCTGAGGCAGGAGAATTGCTTGAACCTGGGAGGCGGAGGTTGCAGTGAGCTGAGATGGCGCCACTGCACTCCAGCCTGGGCAACAAGAGTGAAACTTCGTTTCAAAAAAAAAAAAAAATTGTATCAAGGAAGGGAAAAATGCTTTTTTTCTCATCGCAGTCTAGTCAAATATACTTATATTTTATAAAATTTCCTCGCAAACTGCCTTTCAATAAAATCTAAAGTTAAGTAGTAAAGTTCCAACCACAAGAAAACTCATTCCTGATAATATTTGAATGTGGCCTCATCTGGCAAAGCTATTTAAGCAGGGCTCTGCTGCAGGAGTGGGTTCGGTAACACTAGAATAAGGGCTCCTGGGGAAGATGGGCTCTGTTCAGCTCCATGACTGCAGAGGGATGGAAAGGGGAAGGCTGTGTGAGGAGGTGTGATTAGGGGGCTTCTTTGAGAAACTGAAAATGATTAAAGAAGGTAGGAGCGTGAGAATTCTTATTATGTTTAACCCATAGCCAACATCATGAGCATAAGAATTAAAGGAAGTCACTTGGTTTTTTATTCTTGTTTTTGAGGGAACAGAAAGTCTTAACCAAAGAGAAATTTCTTTGTGTGTGTGTGTGTGTGTGTGTGTGTGTGTGTGTGTGTGTTTTCTGATAATAAAATAAATGGTAATACTTTTTTCAAGGTTTAAAAAAAGAGAGAGAGAAGGAATGGAAAAGTTTAAAGAAGAAAATAGAAATCACCACTCATCTCAATATTCAAATATTCCCACCACTAGAATTGTGGGTTTTTCTTTTACTCATACCTATATTAAATACAAGTGTTATCCTGTATCTACAGTTTAGCAAATCTATGGTTGATTCTAGTCACCAAATATTTGAGACAAAAAGAAAATGTACAGTTGTATGTAATTGCCTTTTTAATTTAACATTCTATCGCAAGCATTTATCCCTCACTTCCCCCATCCACCTTCCCTGCAACAGGGATTTTTGAAGAAAGCCAGCCTGTGCATCTCTCCCCGCTCTGTCCCTGGAGACAGGGATGTTGTCATAGCCTATGAGAGCAGAAGTTAGGGAGAGCTGCCACACGGCGGCGCTGTGGTGCAGGAAAAAAGCCCGAGGGCTGGTCCAGAGTCAGAGACCTGCATTCGGCTTGGGCTCTATCCTTCACTCGCGGTGAAATTCAGAGCAATTTCCTCCCTCTCTCAATCCCAGCGTTTTTAAATCCATAAATTGAGGGAAATGGAGGAGGTGCGGTCAGGAAGTTTGTGAGCCTGGGTCAGCTGCTCTTGACTGAGACGACTTGGGCGATTCTCTTTTAACTTCCAAGTTCTCTTCCAGTCTGAAACATTCTATGATTATTTGCGATTTCAGACACGAAACTCAGGAAACACCATTTGTAAGCAATGATTGGTAATGCAAATTGAGAACCATTTTTCTTTCTTTCTCTTTATTAAGAGACGAGGTCTCGCTATGTTGCCCAGGCAGGCCTGGAACTCCTGGCCTCAAGTGATCCACCTGCCTCAGGCTCCCAAGTAGCTGGGACTACAGGTACGGGCCACTCTGCCTGGTTGGGAATCATTTTTCTAAGTTGAAATGAAGTTCCTGAGACAATCCTGCAAGGTTACACCATGTTAGTTCTGTTTTGTGGACCTGGCAAACCATGCATTCTGCATGTATAATACACCAGGTATTTTCTTTTTTTTTTTTTTTTTTTGAGACAGGCGTGAGCCACCGCGCCCGGCCTACACCAGGTATTTTCATTAGAGCATTCCTTTGAGAGAGGTAGGGAGGTGACATTTCCACTTTGCAGAGGAGTAGACTGAGGCTCAGAGAGGTTAAACGACTTGTCTAATGTCTCATGAATCCAAGAGCTCTAACTTTTCAATAATTACTCCTTCTGCTACCATATATTTCAAACCACTCAGATGAGAGTAATAGTCCTTTAAATTATTAGAAAAGGCTGCAGAAGCAATGTTTTAAAAAAATTGGGGTGATTCAGCTTAGAGAAGAGAAGGCCATGGGGGATGCACGTAGGCATGAAGTTTCTGCGGCTCAGTTGCACATCTCAGCACGTCTTTCATTCAAACTGGACCTGAAATCTTCTCCCAGGGTGTCCTACTTTCGTGGACAAAAAAGTTTAAGGCACGAGGAGTTCAGGACACGGATGTGGTGAGCCGTCTGACCAAAGCCATGAGAAGACACAAGGTGAGGAATTCACCTCGGTGTGGGAGGCTCTCCCGCTGATTCCCTCTGGCCTTGTGTTCGGCAGGACATGGACGTGGACATCCTGGCCCTGGTCAATGACACCGTGGGGACCATGATGACCTGTGCCTATGACGACCCCTACTGCGAAGTTGGTGTCATCATCGGTAACTCAATTGGACTGGTTTTTTGAGGGTAGTCTCTGCATATTCTCTCTGATCCCTGGTTCAGGAACTGGCACCAATGCGTGTTACATGGAGGACATGAGCAACATTGACCTGGTGGAGGGCGACGAGGGCAGGATGTGCATCAACACAGAGTGGGGGGCCTTCGGGGACGACGGGGCCCTGGAGGACATTCGCACTGAGTTCGACAGGGAGCTGGACCTCGGCTCTCTCAACCCAGGAAAGCAACTGTGAGTTCCCTTCTGGTGTTATCTGGGCATCGCTGCGTCCACAGATCTGTTCACCAACCTGCAGGTTCGAGAAGATGATCAGTGGCCTGTACCTGGGGGAGCTTGTCAGGCTTATCTTGCTGAAGATGGCCAAGGCTGGCCTCCTGTTTGGTGGTGAGAAATCTTCTGCTCTCCACACTAAGGGCAAGATCGAAACACGGCACGTGGCTGCCATGGAGAAGTAAGCAAGTCCCTCTGCCTTGGCTCTGTGGAGTGTCGTTCACTCATTCCTGTCCCCTGGCCAGGTATAAAGAAGGCCTTGCTAATACAAGAGAGATCCTGGTGGACCTGGGTCTGGAACCGTCTGAGGCTGACTGCATTGCCGTCCAGCATGTCTGTACCATCGTCTCCTTCCGCTCGGCCAATCTCTGTGCAGCAGCTCTGGCGGCCATCCTGACACGCCTCCGGGAGAACAAGAAGGTGGAACGGCTCCGGACCACAGTGGGCATGGACGGCACCCTCTACAAGATACACCCTCAGTGAGTGCTGCCTGCCATCCACGCCCCCACAATGCTAAATATTTTGCCATCACCCCTGCTTCAGGTACCCAAAACGCCTGCACAAGGTGGTGAGGAAACTGGTCCCAAGCTGTGATGTCCGCTTCCTCCTGTCAGAGAGTGGCAGCACCAAGGGGGCCGCCATGGTGACCGCGGTGGCCTCCCGCGTGCAGGCCCAGCGGAAGCAGATCGACAGGGTGCTGGCTTTGTTCCAGCTGACCCGAGAGCAGCTCGTGGACGTGCAGGCCAAGATGCGGGCTGAGCTGGAGTATGGGCTGAAGAAGAAGAGCCACGGGCTGGCCACGGTCAGGATGCTGCCCACCTACGTCTGCGGGCTGCCGGACGGCACAGGTGGGCCAGCACAGCCTCCCTCTCTGAACAGCATGGAATGCAGCTGCTGCTTTCTCCATCACAGAGAAAGGAAAGTTTCTCGCCCTGGATCTTGGGGGAACCAACTTCCGGGTCCTCCTGGTGAAGATCAGAAGTGGACGGAGGTCAGTGCGAATGTACAACAAGATCTTCGCCATCCCCCTGGAGATCATGCAGGGCACTGGTGAGGAGGTAAGTGCCAGGCAAGGCCTTTGGGCTCCGAGTGGTGTGAATGCCGCTCTCTCTCTCTCTGCAGCTCTTTGATCACATTGTGCAGTGCATCGCCGACTTCCTGGACTACATGGGCCTCAAGGGAGCCTCCCTACCTTTGGGCTTCACATTCTCATTTCCCTGCAGGCAGATGAGCATTGACAAGGTAAGATAGCCCCACCAGGCTCACGGCCAGCCTGCTCAAATGAATTTCCCCTCCTTTCTTTCAGGGAACACTCATAGGGTGGACCAAAGGTTTCAAGGCCACTGACTGTGAAGGGGAGGACGTGGTGGACATGCTCAGGGAAGCCATCAAGAGGAGAAACGTAGGATGTGGTGTTGAGGCTCATGCCTGCTCTGGGTTTTTTTTGTTTTTGTTTTTGTTTTTAGGAGTTTGACCTGGACATTGTTGCAGTCGTGAATGATACAGTGGGGACCATGATGACCTGTGGCTATGAAGATCCTAATTGTGAGATTGGCCTGATTGCAGGTAGGTGGTCAGGCATGGCCCATTGGCCTAATGAAGACTAAGGTTCCTTCACAATTCCTTCTAGGAACAGGCAGCAACATGTGCTACATGGAGGACATGAGGAACATCGAGATGGTGGAGGGGGGTGAAGGGAAGATGTGCATCAATACAGAGTGGGGAGGATTTGGAGACAATGGCTGCATAGATGACATCTGGACCCGATACGACACGGAGGTGGATGAGGGGTCCTTGAATCCTGGCAAGCAGAGGTGAAGAGGGTGGATGTGTGCATTTATGTGGGCTGCCCCAACCTTATCCTTCTTCTCCAAACAGATACGAGAAAATGACCAGTGGGATGTACTTGGGGGAGATTGTGCGGCAGATCCTGATCGACCTGACCAAGCAGGGTCTCCTCTTCCGAGGGCAGATTTCAGAGCGTCTCCGGACCAGGGGCATCTTCGAAACCAAGTTCCTGTCCCAGATCGAAAGGTGACCTGTGATCAAGTTCATCATGAGGCTCTCAGGTCCTGACTCCCTGCTCTATTGCCTGCAGCGATCGGCTGGCCCTTCTCCAGGTCAGGAGGATTCTGCAGCAGCTGGGCCTGGACAGCACGTGTGAGGACAGCATCGTGGTGAAGGAGGTGTGCGGAGCCGTGTCCCGGCGGGCGGCCCAGCTCTGCGGTGCTGGCCTGGCCGCTATAGTGGAAAAAAGGAGAGAAGACCAGGGGCTAGAGCACCTGAGGATCACTGTGGGTGTGGACGGCACCCTGTACAAGCTGCACCCTCAGTGAGTGCCCACAAGAGGCGTGGCGGGTGGGGGGGCTGATGATGTTTCTTTCTCTTTTTCATAGCTTTTCTAGAATATTGCAGGAAACTGTGAAGGAACTAGCCCCTCGATGTGATGTGACATTCATGCTGTCAGAAGATGGCAGTGGAAAAGGGGCAGCACTGATCACTGCTGTGGCCAAGAGGTTACAGCAGGCACAGAAGGAGAACTAGGAACCCCTGGGATTGGACCTGATGCATCTTGGATACTGAACAGCTTTTCCTCTGGCAGATCAGTTGGTCAGAGACCAATGGGCACCCTCCTGGCTGACCTCACCTTCTGGATGGCCGAAAGAGAACCCCAGGTTCTCGGGTACTCTTAGTATCTTGTACTGGATTTGCAGTGACATTACATGACATCTCTATTTGGTATATTTGGGCCAAAATGGGCCAACTTATGAAATCAAAGTGTCTGTCCTGAGAGATCCCCTTTCAACACATTGTTCAGGTGAGGCTTGAGCTGTCAATTCTCTATGGCTTTCAGTCTTGTGGCTGCGGGACTTGGAAATATATAGAATCTGCCCATGTGGCTGGCAGGCTGTTTCCCCATTGGGATGCTTAAGCCATCTCTTATAGGGGATTGGACCCTGTACTTGTGGATGAACATTGGAGAGCAAGAGGAACTCACGTTATGAACTAGGGGGATCTCATCTAACTTGTCCTTAACTTGCCATGTTGACTTCAAACCTATTAAGAGAACAAAGACTTTGAAGTATCCAGCCCCAGGGTGCAGAGAGGTTGATTGCCAGGGAGCACTGCAGGAATCATTGCATGCTTAAAGCGAGTTATGTCAGCACCCTGTAGGATTTTGTTCCTTATTAAGTGTGTGCCATGTGGTGGGGTGCTGTCTGGGGCATCTGTTTTTCATTTTGCCTGTGGTTTGTGTTGCAGGTGTTGATAGTTGTTTTAAGGATTGTTAGGTATAGGAAATCCAGTAAATTAATAAAAAAATTTTGATTTTCCAATAAACTTTGCATGAAGTGGTGATATTTCTTCTGGGA